CCTCATCTCCTACGGTGCTGAAGCCTGCAGCAGGGCAGGATGGGCAGGAGAGCAGAGCCGCGGAGTCTGCGGCGCGGGTGAAGAGCGGCGCGTAATTCCCGCAGCAAGATTGTTCCGCGCCCGCAGCCCCTGGACTAGCAGGATCCGAACCCCGGCGGCTGCGTGCTTATAGGCGCAGACGTCAGAGAGCCCGCGGCTTAAAGCGCGTCGCCTGGCTAGCGCCACCCCCTAGCCTTCTTCAAGGCCTCCAGGGCTGGGCCCAAGCGCCCGTCGACGGCACCCTGGGCCCAGAGGACTCGCGGGCCTCATCTCCAATGATTCAGAACTCACGTCCGTCGCTGCTGCAACCCCAAGATGTCGGAGACACGGTGGAAACGCTTATGGTGAGGGCACTGCGGGGAAGGAAGGGCAGGGGTCCGAACCGCGGGCTCGGGCCGGAGAATTCGGGGCGTTGCTAAGGCTCGGCTACCCTTTTCCGCGCCCCAGGGTGCGCTCAGGATTTAGGATGCGGCGGGAGAGGAGTCTGACTAAGGGAATTGAGAAGGGGGCAGGGAGTGAGGAGAGGCCAGGAGCTGCAGGCCAGCCCTGGGGGCAGGCGCTGTAGGGCCGATGTCCCGGTAAAGGGCGGAATTGCCGGGGCCTGGACTGGACGCGTGCCGGGGAGTGTGCCCGCGCGGCCCCCACAAGGTGCGAGTAGGCTGCCAGGTGGAAGGGCACCCGGGCAGATTTGGGACGGTCACAAGGCCTGATAATAGCGCTGACGCTGAGAAGCCGTTGATGCCGCAGCGAGCTGGCCGGGTAGCGCTGTGCGCCCGCGGGCGGCGGCCTACCTGGAGGGGCCAGTCGTGGCGGCACCCTTCCAGCCTGTTGGGACGGCGCGTGGTCCCCCAGCGACGCCACGCCTCCTCCGGCGTTCGATTGGTCATCGTGCCCGGGCCGCCGGGCCGCTATTGGTGGAGGCGGAGGCGGGGCTGGCGGCGTGGTTGCCCGGTAGGTGGAGTCGGGGTGCAACCAGTCTTTAGACGCTAAAGGCCTGAGGCCACTGCAGCTGCCGCAGCTCTCCCTCTGAGGTCTTGCGCCCGAGGTAGGGGCGGCTTTTATTTTTTTTTTTAATCCTTAAAGGCGGAGACGGCGGCGGTGGCGACTTTACGTTGACGTCTTTGAAAACCTGCTTACCTTTTTCAGGGCTCTCCAGCCCTCGCCTCCAGATGTGAATTGGACTTAGGATAGTTTTTTCAGGGCAGTAGGAATTGCTTGTGGATCCAGTTTGTACTCTTATGTGCTACTTATTTCGTGTGCGTATTATTGTTTATGCCCTCTTCTTTCTCCCCTTAAAAAGAAACTACTTTTTTATTTACCTTGAATATATTTTTGAGCTTTCTTTTCTTTTTTCTTTTTTTTTTTTTTTGAGACAGAGTCTCGCCCTGTCGCCCGCGCTGGAGTGCAGTGGCGTGATCTCGGCTCAACTGCAACCTCTGACTCCCGGGTTCAAGTATTTTTCCTGTCTCAGTCTCCCACGTTGCTGGGATTACAGGCGTGCGCCACCACGCCCGGCTAGTTTTTGTATTTTTAGTAGAGAGAGGGTTTCACCATGTTGGCCAGGCTGGTCTTGAACTCCTGACCTCAAGTGATCCGTCTGCCTCGGCCTCCTAAAGTGCTAGGATTACAAGTGTGAGCCACCGCGCTTGGCCTTGAGCTACTTTTTAAAAGTTAAGTTCACTCGCAAAGGATGTGTGCCATTCACCATTGACAAAAATCTTAAGACCATTCAGTATTACCTGTTGGGATGGTTTTTGTTGTTGTTGTTGTCTTGTTTTTGCCTATTAGAAGTTGATCTATACTGCTAGTATAAATAACATCTGCTCTGTGCTAATGGACTGGGAAAAGTACAAAGCTAAAAAAGTTATTGGCTCAATAACTTGAGCCAATAACATGTCTAATCACTGTGCTGTGAAATAAAAGACGTTAAGAAGATATTTCCTGCAATCAAGGGTGGGAAGGTCAAGGACAGCAGCAAATTTGTTTTAAAACAAATTCCACACAGCACCTGTGTGAGCACTGGGGAAGCAGCGCCTAACATAACTGCCCAGAAACTAACTGCAGGTCATTCCTATAGCCTTGCTGGAGCAAGGGGCCTGGAGAGAGGTGGGGGAGATTAACCCATCCTGGGATGAGTCATGCAGGGCCCACCGAGCCCTATCATGTGGGATTGTGCTCAAAGGGAGAGCATAAGGTTTCCTGTTAGGTGGTAAGATTCATTCCGCTGTCACTGCTGAACACCTACTGTGCACCAGGCTCCGAGGTCAGTTCTTGAGATATCACCATGAACAAGACAGGCAGGAGTTGTGACTATTCTGTCTTTGACACGCAGTCATAAGGGAGATGGGGACAGGTGTTGCTGTAGAAGCCGGAAGGAGAGGCACTGAACTTGGACATGGGGGAGTTAGGGAGCAAGACCGGTGCTAGGGCATAACAACATGTCAGAGTTTTCAGAGGTGAAAGTAAGGCGGAGTCCTCCAGTATGGCTGCAGAGTGTGTTAGTGGGAGGGTGAGAACATAGGCCAAAACGGTTAGCAGGAGCCCTGTGATACATGAAAGGCCCTGCAACCAGCAGTTTGGACTTTATCCTGAGAGGAATATGAACCAATTAAAGGGTATTGGTTTGGTTGGGTTTTTTAAAATTATAATTCAATTAGTATTAATGACAAATTTGTGGGATACTCTGTAGCTCCTAATACATTTGTCATTACTTGTATTTTTATTCCATCTTTTTTTTTGGTCTTGTTTTTAAGCTAGTAACTTCAAATTTCACAAAACATTATCTTTCATTGAAGGGTTTTATTTCTGAAAGCAGCATGATCAAATTTGCAGTTTTAAAAGATGACTCAGGCGGGGCATGGTGGCCCACACCTATAATGCTAACACTTTGGGAGGCAGAGGTGAGCAGATTGCTTGAGTCCAGGAGTTTGAGACCAGCCTGTGCAACATAGCGAAACCCCGTCTCTACAAAAAAATTAGCTGGGCACGGTGACACACACCTGTGGTCCCAGCTACTCGTGAGGCTGAGGTGGGAGGATCACCTGAGCCTGAGAGGTCATGGTTGGCAGTGAGCCATGATTGTGCCACTACACTCCAGCCTAGGCATCAGAGCAAGACCTTGTCTCTAAATAAATAATAAAACAGAAGATGACTATGGCTTCAGGGTAAAGAGTGGATTAGAGGGGTCATATAGATGACAAATGGGTAAAAAATTGGTGGCCGTCACCAAGGCAAGAGATAACAGGGTTCTCAGCTGGAATGGATTGGTGGATTTGAGAGCTGTTTTGGAGATAGAGTGAACAAGTGTGGAGAGGCCAAGTCCAAGGATGGTGCTCAGGTTTCTGGCTGGGGTGCTAGAGAAATGGCATGGCATTCACTGGGATGGGGCACCTTGGAGGAGGAGCTGGTCGGAGGTGTGGGAGAAAGGTAAGTTCAGGTTTGGAAACATCATCTGAGGTGGCCATCTGAGTACGTGGCTGTGTGAGACTGAGCTCCAGCGAGAGGCTGAGAGTGTGGAGGGGAGGGTGGAAATGGAACCCTTGGAAGTGGATGAAGAGCCATGGGAGTATGGTTCATTTAAGGGAGAGGCCAGAGAAGTGGGAGGAAACCCAGGACAGTATTAATCTCTGAAGCCAAAGGAAGAGAGCATTTCAAGGAGGGAGTGGTGGTGAATAGTGGAATGCACTGAGTGGCCTAAGTATCCTGGATTTTCACTTTAGACTGGGTGGTATGGTGAAAAGAGTATGAACTTTAAGTCCTGGCCAGTGGCTTCAACCCCTGTGACATAGGACACATTTGTAACCTCTGTGAGCTCCAGTTTAATCTGTAAAACGGGTTTAAAATACCTAGCTCATAAGATGCTATGAGATTTTGAGGTGGTGTCTATAGATGCCTCGCCCAGTGCTACTCTGGGAGCAGAGTGGAGGGTGGGTTGGCATAGTTGAGGCTGGAGACTGCTGCAGAGGTCATTAGGATGGATCAGTGGAGGCCAGACTGGGAAGATTGAGGGCTTGGTCAGTGGGACTTGGTCATGTAGCAGCAGGCATGGTGAGTTTTATGTGTCTCTGAGGTTTCCAACCTGGATTCCTGGAGTATCCCAGTGTGGATTGGAGAAGAGGCAAGTGTGTGGAGAACTGTTGACCAAGTTTCCATTTTGGACATGTTGAATTTGAGATGCCTGTGGGCCATTTGAGGGAAGACAAGGAGACATTAGCAGAGTCTGGGGAGAGGCCAGCCTGGGCTGGAGATGTGGGCATTACCAGCATGTGTGTGAAGCCTGGATATGGGTGAGGTTACTCTGAAAGGAGATAAGAGGAGCAGTCCTATGTGAAGGGCAGGCCAAAGAAGAGAAGGAGAGAGAAACCAGAAACTGTGAGGAGAGGCACTCAGCTATATGGCATGTACCAGAGAGGCCAAGTAAGATAAGGGCAGGGACAGGAACGGGGTCCACCTTACTTGGTTTTACCTGTTGTCTTATCAGACCACCCTTTGGTACTTCAGAAGTTATTGCATCGTGGTTGTAAACTCCAGTTTTTAATGACCTTAGTTCCCCCCACCCCCTGCCTCCAACAGTCTTATGAGGAATTCCAGTTATAACTGGCTTCTTTGGTGGAATTTGAGATACACTCTCTTCTCTGTTAAGCAAATACTGCAGATTACAAATATTTCAGTTCCAGGTAAGTAGTTATGTGATGTGTAATGGAAACTTTATATATATTCATCTTAATGTTTTAGGGCCACAATGTGTCATTTATTTAAAAAATAATAGTGCAAATGCCACTTAATAAGGGAAGAGGTCTTTGGGGATGAATTTGCCAAACATTTTTGGAGAAGATAGCTATTTGTTTATTTATTTATTTATTTATTTTAGGGAAGGGGAAGAAGGTCACTGGTTGGATTTTAAGTACCTTTTCACAGTCATTTGTGATACTACTGGGTTCTAGGGGTCTGGAGAAAGGATGCTGTCCTGTAATGATAGCACCAGTGCTGGAAGCTGCAGCTCCTGGAACTAAGGGAGGTATATTTAGTCTTTGAAGGAGTTCCACCCTTCCAGGTGGTGTCTGTAGATTAGCCAGTGTATATGACGGTTCATGGGTTGAAGGAGAAGCAGCAAAGCCAGGGGAGGCTACTGGTCTGTAGGACTGTGTGATCTGCTTAGGGCCCAGTGAGATGGTAAGGGGAAAGTTTTAAATGAAGGAAATACTAGGTTCTACAGGAAGTGGCACTTACATTTTACACAGTGGTTGAGCTTAAGGTTTCATTTGCTTTGGCTTGGTCCTATAAATACCTATAGGTCTTAGAGCGAAGGGAGTCTGCACATCATCAGTTCAAAGTGAAAGCACTGCATTCAATTGACTTTGCTTTTGCAAAGATAGGGAGATGACCAGTAACTTTTTGAGTCAGAACAAATAGGGAAGAGTGGTCAGTGGCATGGAAATAGTTTTGCTCCCACTGAGCAATATGTCTATCAGCAATACGAAGACCAGAGATACCTCTTGCAGCATCCAATGTCCTCAATAACATTGCAGTATTTTTAATTTCTGGCTATACTTTTTCCTTCTCCGAGGTATGAAGAAAACATGAGGCACCACCAGGTAAGTGTCTAAGAGACCATTATAAAGGAATTAGCTACTGACACAATATTGTCTTATCCTGCAGTTACATCCGGTGATCAAGGCTTTCCTGTGTGGCTCCATCAGTGGGACCTGCTCTACCCTCCTTTTCCAACCTCTGGATCTCCTTAAAACACGCCTGCAAACCCTCCAGCCCTCAGATCATGGGTAGGCCCTGCATTTCATTGGGGAACTGATTTTTCCTTCCTGTCTCCATTTTGTCTGCTTTCAGGTCTAGACGTGTTGGGATGTTGGCTGTACTCTTGAAGGTGGTTCGCACGGAGAGTCTTTTGGGCCTTTGGAAAGGGATGTCCCCTGTAAGCTGCCATCTGGGTCTAGGTTCCCTAGCTGATTTTCTTTTCTCCCTGACCTTCTCTGCAGTCCATTGTGAGATGTGTCCCTGGCGTTGGAATCTACTTTGGCACTCTCTACTCTTTGAAGCAGTATTTCTTGCGAGGCCATCCCCCAACCGCCCTGGAGTCAGTCATGCTGGGGGTGGGCTCTCGCTCTGTTGCAGGGGTCTGTATGTCACCTATCACTGTAATCAAGACGCGCTATGAGGTGAGTTCAACCACTTTAGGGCCTCAGGATAGTGCGAGTCACTGGTTCTGTGCTCTCTTTGCAGAGTGGGAAATATGGCTATGAGAGTATCTACGCTGCCCTGAGGAGCATCTATCACAGTGAGGGGCACCGGGGCCTCTTCAGTGGCCTGACAGCAACTCTCCTTCGAGATGCGCCCTTCTCAGGAATCTACCTGATGTTTTACAACCAGACCAAAAATATAGTGCCTCATGGTAGGGATAAAGGAAGATCTGGGGAAGAGCTATATGTCCACATGTTACCTTTGTTCTATTTCAGACCAGGTGGATGCAACCCTTATTCCTATTACAAATTTCAGCTGTGGGATATTTGCTGGTATTCTGGCCTCACTGGTAACTCAACCTGCGGATGTTATCAAAACTCATATGCAGCTTTATCCACTGAAGTTTCAATGGATTGGCCAAGCAGTGACACTTATTTTCAAAGTAAGACTACAAAATAAGTACTGGTTCTTGTGTTCCAGAGTTCTGACATTTATTTTCACCATAGGACTATGGACTACGTGGCTTCTTCCAAGGTGGCATCCCCCGAGCCCTCCGCAGAACTCTAATGGCAGCAATGGCGTGGACGGTGTATGAAGAGATGATGGCCAAGATGGGCCTGAAGTCCTGACCAAGAGAGGACTGGGAACGGGTGAAATCTGTTGCCCTGCTTGGTTTCTGCCAAGGGCTGCTGCTTCTTACTATTCTGCAGTAAGATGAAGTCCTACCTGGAAAACCAGGCAGAAATTGTGTTGCCTTTGCCTTCAGTAATCCCCTTAAGGAGAAAATATATGGACCTGATTTCAGCCTTCAGAATCTCCAAAAGAGGAGTCATCAATTCATAGAGCACACTAGGGTGTTAGGAGAGAGCTTTGCATACTCTGAGAGGCTACTTGGAAAGGCATTTTCCCAGGAGAGCTCTGTCAGGTGGCTGCGCTTCAGCCCCACCCCTACACCACAGGGTCTCCTTGGGTATGTTCTTGGGCAAGCAATCACAAAGCCAGAGAAGCTGTAAGCTGCCTGCCGGGCCTGAGGAGCTCCAACCAGGGAAGACTGGATGTGAGGAGAGGAGTCACTGTCACCAGGTCACAGACTGACTGAGGTGATGGTAGGATGAGGAGGAACAGATGCCCTTCTTTAATTGGTTCTCAGTTAACTTCTCAGAGGCTCTGGAGAACGGGACAGTGGCTTTCTAGCCTCTGAATGTTCCAAATAAAATTTTTTGGTCTTGGCCCCTGTACTGTTTTACCTCTAAATTCTGGCATTTTTTTTTCCCTGCAATTAAAGTGCTGTACTTTATTTATTGAACTTTATCATTGAAAGCTGTTTGGAAAACCTAAAAGATGTTGTCACACTTCTGTTTTCTTTACCTGTGCCTTATAAAAATGGACCAAACCCTTTTCTAAAATAAAATAGTTCTAGGGTGGCTGGTTATTGACCTATGTAGGTCCCTAAAACCTAATTTCTGTTCAAAAAAGCAGCTTTACTGAATGA